ACCTCTTTCTAAATTACCCAGTCTTGAATATGTCTTTATCAGCAGTGTGAGAACAGAATAATACATAATTTAACCCTAAAGAAGAGCTCTTTAATGGAGAAATTCATATATCATGAAATTTATCCTATTCCTGAAATCTTTACTGTGATAACTGAGGACCTCTAGCCAGATTCCTTACTTACATCACTTGGAATTAGTTTGCCTCCGTATAAGACTAGTTTGAACTTATAGTGCTGAGTTTACAAGTTTCCAAATATATGCAAAATATACGTAATCATACTGATGATTAATGGTGAGATGCTTATAAAATGGTGAGTCTAACAAGCTCTATTAGGTACAGATACATGCAATCACTGAATTCTGTCAAGAGATGATGCCCTTTATGCACAATAATGCACATTCTTCCATTTATTATTCAATATAATAAATTCTAACAATTTTCCAAAAGTGTTCATATAAAAAATAATCAGACTTTATGTTTTAGTAAGTTGTTTGTTTTCAGTAATCATTTATTCTTGAGCAGATATTTTTTGGTGTTTTATTTTGTCATGTTTATTGGCTATTATTTCTGTTAGAAACAGCTTCTGTTACTAAGAAAGAAACACCGACAAGGGAAGACACCTTTCCCATAAAAAAAAATTTATTCCAGCTGCGTTTTGATTTGAAGTTGAATAAAGACAAAGGTAAAAAGAAAAGCTAAGAAGACGTTCCCGGGTGAGTCATTGGAGTGTCAACTAGCCTGGTCAGGGGCTGCTGCTTAACTACACATATTTGATAGGAAGTGTCCCTTTAACTGTGAGAAAATGGTTTCCTAATGATACTTTTTGCTTTTCACTCATGAAATCACTCTGGGTTAGCTTCTCATCAGTCCATAAATGCCCATACCTGGTTCTGTCAACATTTTTGGTTTTCAGATTATGTGCTTTATGAGGCAAAACATAGCAACACAAACATTTAAATTGCTTCCATGTTTTACAACCTCAACTGCTGTATTTTATATAAAGGGCACAAAATGAATACTGTTATTGATGAAAATTGGGTTACCCTGAGGACTCTTGCTTAACTGAAATCACAAATGGAGCAGACAGAAAAATCAAAAGTATATGCTGAGAACGGTGAGTAAAGAGTGAACTCCTCAGAGCAGTAATTGTTTAATCATTTTATGGGCAAAACCTTAAGGACTCTTAGAAAAGATAAAGCTTTGCCTTTCAAAGAAACCACTGCCATCTCCCACTGAGCGAAAGAAGTTTGACCATGACTTTGCCATCTCCACTTCCTTTCATGGGATACACAATATTGTTCAGAACCGGAGCAAAATTCGCAGGGTGCTCTGGTTGGTGGTGGTTCTGGGCTCAGTCTCACTTGTGACATGGCAGATCTACATTCGCTTGCTCAACTACTTCACATGGCCAACCACAACGTCCATTGAGGTTCAATATGTGGAAAAGATGGAGTTCCCAGCTGTGACATTTTGTAATTTGAACAGGTAAAAATTACTTTTTTAAAAATAATTAGTTCATTCTAACTATTGCCTTCATTCCTGCTAATAGGTTCCAAACAGATGCTGTAGCCAAATTTGGTGTTATTTTTTTCTTATGGCACATTGTATCCAAAGTCCTCCATCTTCAAGAAATTACTGCCAATTCCACTGGCTCTAGAGAGGCTACTGATTTTGCTGCAAGTCACCAAAACTTCAGCATTGTGGAATTTATCAGGAACAAAGGTTTTTATCTCAACAATAGCACTTTGTTGGACTGTGAGTTTTTTGGAAAGCCATGTAGCCCAAAGGTAACGATTTTCTATTCTTCAAATATAATCAAATGGTTTTTTTTGGTTCATTTACATATTGGAGGATTTTGCACATGTCTTCACTGAATATGGAAATTGTTTTACTTTTAATCATGGTGAAACTCTCCAAGCAAAGAGAAAAGTGAGTGTCTCTGGAAGAGGTTTGAGCTTACTCTTCAATGTGAATCAGGTACTGAATTTTCTCCAGGTTCAAGACAAACGGCAATTTGGGCAAAAACATATTTTTGTTTCAGGAGGCATTCACTGATAACCCAGCCCTTGGTTTCGTTGATGCTGGGATCATCTTTGTTATCCATTCACCAAAGAAGGTGCCACAGTTTGATGGGTTAGGCTTGTTGTCACCTGTGGGAATGCACGCAAGGGTAACCATCCGCCAAGTGAAGGTAAATACTCGAGTCTGAGGAAATTAGGTGGGTCTCCTGAACCCAGTATTTATCTTATCTTAAGACAGTTCATCAAGAATACCCTTGGGGAGAATGCAATCCTAACATCAAGCTGCAGAATTTTAGCAGCTACAGCACTTCTGGTTGCTTGAAGGAATGCAAAGCCCAGCACATAAAAAAGCAATGTGGATGTGTGCCTTTTCTTCTTCCTGGTAAATAAAGACTAACTGCCCCCTTACTTAACAGTCTCTATATGTTACACTTATTATTTTTAAGGATATGGGATAGAATGTGACCTACAAAAGTACTTCAGCTGTGTTTCTCCTGTACTTGGTAAGTGCTTAATTTACTTTTATTTTCAGGATCTCTGAATTCCCTGTCCTGATTTTCATTTCAGACCACATTGAATTTAAGGATTTATGTACAGTAGGAACACATAACTCTAGCTGCCCCGTTTCTTGTGAAGAAATAGAATACCCGGCCACTATTTCTTATTCCTCTTTTCCAAGTCAAAAAGCTTTGAAATATCTTTCCAAGAAGTTGAATCAAAGCCGGAAATACATCAGGTAACCTTACTAGCCTTTTAAATTATTGATAATTAACATAGATTTAAGCCGGAAATACATCAGGTAACCTTACTAGCCTTTTAAATTATTGATAATTAACATAGATTTTTTTTTCTTTTACATCAGGTAACCTTACTAGCCTTTTAAATTATTGATAATTAACATAGATTTTTTTTTCTTTATTGAAAGGTAACCTTACTAGCCTTTTAAATTATTGATAATTAACATAGATTTTTTTTTCTTTATTGAAAACCCTCTTACTAGCCTTTTAAATTATTGATAATTAACATAGATTTTTTTTTCTTTATTGAAAACCCTCAAAGA